TCCCAGGCTCACTCCACAGTGGAGGCCTCTTCTCTCTCCTCCCCTCCAGACTCCCTGGGTGCTGCTGGGGACATCCACGGAGCCTGCAGCACACAGCCCCCTGAGCCCACACTGCGCTCTCACCCCAGCCAGGTGTCTCCCCTGTGAAGCAAGTCTCTCCCTAGGGACGGATTCTGCCGTTTAAAAAATAAGATTTTCTTCACCTTCCTACATGAACAAAAATAACAATACAGCAATACCACTGCAAAATCATCAGAATGGCTAAAATGAAAAAGACAGACAACAGCAAGTGCTGACAAGGGTGTGGGGCGGCCAAATGCTCCTGCACTGCTGGCAGGGGACCTGAGAACTGCAGGGCATTCCCTGGCTTCCTGCCCCTCCTGGGACTGGGGACCCCCCAGGGACAGCCTAAGGGAACTGCATTTATCTTCACGTCTGCCAAAAGATAACACGAAGATGTTCAAAGCTAAGCCCCCAGGCTGGTAAGAGCTCCAAGGCACCAGCAGTGTGTGCAGAACTGGGGGGAGTCTGTTCTCCCAGGGATGCTCCCATCACCTGCTGCCAGCAGTGGGGCATGCCGGTCCCCTGGGGTGTGGCCAAGGGGCTGTGTCTCCTGCCCGGGCTGCCGGCCCCTCTCAGGTTCACTTTCCCATCTCTAAGCCCACGTCTCGCTGCAGTTCAAGTTTGCCAGGCCACCAACGGGTGACACGCCCGGCGCAGTGGGGGACTCCGCACTTTCTGCGCACCTGCTCCAAGTCACCTCTTCCAGGTCCGGGTCCCTGCCCTGTGGAGCGCGCACCCGGGCAGGGGCATGGAGCACCGGCAGGACTGGACTTTGTGCTGAGTGTGGTGGCGCCTTAGGAGGAGGTCACACAACCCGATGTGTCCCTCCGCGAAACTCCCTGAGCACTGGGTGTGAAGGGCAGCGGCGCCCAGCAAGGCCGAGGAGGGGCGACTGTTATCCAGGCAGGAAGCGGGGTGGACCGGACCAGGGTAGGGGCAATGTCAGGAGAAGGGGACACTCAGATGCAAAGCCGGTGGGGACCTGCCAAGAAGCCAGCCCACAAGGCCATGGACTCCTCCACGCCATCAGCTGGAGCAGTGGGCAGCCCCAGGAAGGGAGACGGGAGCGGCCAGGGGAAGGGCGAGGGGTCCCCCGGGCGACCCCCGAGGCTCAGGCGCCCGGACTCCAGTCCTGGGCCTCCGTTTTCCACCCTTGAACAAGCGGCTTCCACCTGTGAGCCAGCTGCCTCCTCTGAAAATGGAAGCCCCTCAACTCAGAGGGTGTCGCTCTGGGACGTGGGTCAGGGGCCGGAGCAGGCAGGGAGAGGTGAGAGGAAAGGCTGGGGACCCTCACTTCTCCCTGCCCAAACCCTCGCTCGGGAGCAGACGGCTCCTCTGCCCGCAGGCACCCCTGCCTGGCAGCTCCCTCCAGCCCCCGTCGGGTCCGGGACGTCCTCTGATGGGAAGGTTCCACCACATCCGTGGCTGACAGAGCCAGCCCGTCCGAGGCCGGGGGGCGCTCGGGGTAAACAGGAAGCCCCATCCCTCCCGCACTCTGCTTCACTCCCTCCTCCTGCACCTCCTGCAGCCCGGCTCCCGCGGCCGCGCCTGGTGCCCCTCTGTCTCGCGCCACCTGAGATGCCCAGGCTGGCCTCTGCCAGGGGCTTAGTCTGCCCTCTCCTGGGGCTTCAGAGGCCAAAAGCACCCTGGTGAGGGGTCCGGGAGGCCCGGGAGGGCCCGGGGGGCTCTGCCAGGCCCCTCCACGCCTCTCTGCCCAGCCAGCACGCTCTGGGAAGGTAAGGCAGCCCTTCCCCTTATAACTAACCTCCCCCCTCACACGGTGGCCCCCACCCCCCTCAGCCTCCTGTTTGTCCGACGACACGTCCCCGTTATCAGCGGAGAACACACACAGGAAGTCCGGCTGGGAAGGGCCCATCCCAATCCCGATTACCCAGGACGGAGCATAAAAAGCCGCCCTTCCTCGCCCGGGGGGAGCCTCCCTGCACCAAGCTGGCCCTGCACGGCTGCAAGGGAGGCTCCTGTGGACAGGCCAGGCAGGTGGGCCTCAGGAGGTGCCTCCAGGCGGCCAGTGGGCCTGAGGCCCCAGCAAGGGCTAGGGTCCATCTCCAGTCCCAGGACACAGCAGCGGCCACCATGGCCACGCCTGGGCTCCAGCAGCATCAGGTATGGCAGGGGTGGCCTCGGAGGGGCAGGGACCCCACCCTCTGGCCTTTCTCTCCCTCCGCAGAGCAGCCCCTGTGGTTGGCAGCAAAGTTCAGCTTGGCTGGGCCCGCTGTGAGGGGCTTCGCGCTACGCCCTGCGGTGTCCCGAGGGCTGAGGTCTCCTCATCTTCTCCCTAGCAGTGGATGAGCAACCCAACGGGGGCCCGGGGAGGGGAACTGGCCCCGAGGGAGAGGAACCCCAAAGCCACATCTGTAGCCAGGATGAGCAGTGTGAATCCAGGGTGCGGGACGTGGGGCTCGGGCTTAGGGATGATAGGCACTAACCCACAACTCCTCTCCAACCAGCAGCCCCCAGGACCGGGGAGGCACAGGTGGCCCCCACCACCCGGAGGAGCAGCTCCTGCCCCTGTCCGGGGGATGACTGATTCTCCTCCGCCAGGTGAGTCCCAGCAAACCCCTTGCTCCGAGGGACTCCTGGGCTGACCCCCTCTCCACCCCCGCAGCCGTAGGGTGTGTGCTGTCCGGGCTCACGGGGACCCTGTCTCCGAGTCGTTCGTGCAGCGTGTGTACCAGCCCTTCCTCACCACCTGCGACGGGCACCGGGCCTGCAGCACCTACCGGTGAGTGCCCCACCACACCGAGCTCACCCAGCCTGAGCTGGTGACCAGCCTCCCCCGCCCACAGCAATATGCCAGCCGCCATGCCGGAACGGAGGGAGCTGTGTCCAGCCTGGCCGCTGCCGCTGCCCTGCAGGATGGCGGGGTGACACTTGCCAGTCAGGTGAGGCTGGCTCTACCCTGGGGGGCCCTGGAGGCATGGCCGCCTGACACCCCGTTTCCTGCAGATGTGGATGAATGCAGTGCTAGGAGGGGCGGCTGTCCCCAGCGCTGCGTCAACACCGCCGGCAGTTACTGGTGCCAGTGTTGGGAGGGGCACAGCCTGTCTGCAGACGGTACACTCTGTGTGCCCAAGGGAGGGCCCCCCAGGGTGGCCCCCAACCCGACAGGTAAACAGCCCTGGCTGTGCCTGGCCTGGGGAGGCCGTGACCCAGCGCCTGGCTCTGCCCGCAGGAGTGGACAGTGCAATGAAGGAAGAAGTGCAGAGGCTGCAGTCCAGGGTGGACCTGCTGGAGGAGGTGAGGCATTGGTGGGGGGGGGGGGGGGCAGGGGCCCAGGGTCACTGCCCTTCTGCACCCACAGAAGCTGCAGCTGGTGCTGGCCCCACTGCACAGCCTGGCCTCGCAGGCACTGGAGCATGGGCTCCCGGACCCCGGCAGCCTCCTGGTGCACTCCTTCCAGCAGCTCGGCCGCATCGACTCCCTGAGCGAGCAGATTTCCTTCCTGGAGGAGCAGCTGGGGTCCTGTGAGTGCCCCCACCCTCCAGAGCCCTCCTCCTGATCTCTGACCTTCGCCTCATCCAACCCTAGGCTCCTGCAAGAAAGACTCGTGACTGCCCAGCGCCCCAGGCTGGACTGAGCCCCTCACGCCGCCCTGCAGCCCCCATGCCCCTGCCCAACATGCTGGGGGTCCAGAAACCACCTCGGGGTGACTGAGCGGAAGGCCAGGCAGGGCCTTCCTCCTCTTCCTCCTCCCCTTCCTCGGGAGGCTCCCCAGACCCTGGCATGGGATGGGCTGGGATCTTCTCTGTGAATCCACCCCTGGCTACCCCCACCCTGGCTACCCCAACGGCATCCCAAGGCCAGGTGGGCCCTCAGCTGAGGGAAGGTACGAGCTCCCTGCTGGAGCCTGGGACCCATGGCACAGGCCAGGCAGCCCGGAGGCTGGGTGGGGCCTCAGTGGGGGCTGCTGCCTGACCCCCAGCACAATAAAAATGAAACGTGAGCTGCTGTGTCAGTGGATGGACTGGGGGCCTG